GCGGAGGTTGCGGTGAGCCGAGATCGCGCCATCGCACTCCAGCCTGGGCAACAAGAGTGAAACTACATCTCAAAAAAGAGAGAGATGGGGTCTTGCTGTCTCCCAAGCTGGTCTTGAACTCCTGGCCCAAGACAGTCCTCCCACCTGGGCCTCTGAAAGTGCTGGGGTTGCAGGTGTGAGCTACCGCACCCAGCCTAGTTCTCATCTCTCACATGCATGGAGGAGATTTCTTCCTCCTGGCTTGCATGTGACCCTGCTCACTCAGCACAGCCTCAGGTAGTATCGGATCTTCGTTTCAGTATTGACTCTCTCCCTCACTGGCTATAACAGCTTGAGGAAGACCATCCTCCCTCTGCCTCAGACTCAAGTGTCAAATAGGACTTATGCCACCAGCCCCAGCTGTCTCATGGGACTCTTAGACTGACAGAGGTGAAAATGCTCCAAGCACCTGAAGGTGGCGGAGCAGAAAGCTGACCAGCATCAGGTCCTGTAAGAACATCTTGGGAGAGAATGGAAAAGCCAGGTGCCTTCTGGGCCACACCTGGGAAGGGCACGGGGAAGGTCCCGGGACAGCTCTGAAGAATCTGTTGATCCTTCCCTTCTCGTAATTCCTCTCCACCAGAGGGTAGAGCAAATACAGGCCTCCCCTCACCTGGGAATGCCTTCCAGCTATGCAGCTGGGTCCTCATCTCTCATCTGCCTAAGACTTGCTGTAAATCTAGACCACGCCCCTCAACTTTTCTGAGCCCCAGTTCTTCATCTGTAGACTGTGTTCACACTGCCTCCGTTTTGGGAAACTTGAGACATGCATAAAAGCGTCTAGAGTGAGTATGGGATAACTAGGGCTGCTGCCCCTTCGCCATTGCCATGGGCCCCCACTGATCTCACAATTCAAAGCACCCCTACCACCCGTGAGGCACTCCTGTGTTGGCTGGAATCAGCCTGTGTTCTAGAATCTTGTCCCCTCCACTGTCCTCCTGGTTCTAGAATCCCACTGCTATTCCATACCAGGCACTTTAGAACCAGAGACTCTGCTGCTTTTCCTGGGCAGGGCCTGCTTGCTCCAGCTCTCAAGTCTGACTTGCATCTACACTGCGGGCAAGATGTGGCTGCAAGACCGCATCGCCACGTTCTTCTTCCCAAAAGGCATGATGCTCACCACGGCTGCGCTGATGCTCTTCTTCTTACACCTGGGCATCTTCATCAGAGACGTGCACAACTTCTGCATCACCTACCACTATGACCACATGAGCTTTCACTACACGGTCGTCCTGATGGTAGGCTCAGGGCAGGGACGCAAGGGCTGGCTGGGGGCCACTCTCCCACTGGATGGGCCTACAGTTCTCCCAGGTGATCAGCATCTGCTGGGCTGCCATGGGGTCACTCTATGCTGAGATGACAGAAAACAAGTACGTCTGCTTCTCCGCCCTGACCATCCTGAGTGAGTGGCAGGAGTGGGAGGGTGCAAGAGGGGGGGCTCATGGGGGGCTCTGTCCCCCGCCCAGTGCTCAACGGAGCCATGTTCTTCAACCGCCTGTCCTTGGAGTTTCTGGCCATCGAGTACCGGGAGGAGCACCACTGAGGCCTGGGGAGTCGGAACAGGGCTAAGGAGGGGGAAGCAAAAGGCTGCCTCGGGTGTTTTAATAAAGTTGTTGTTTATTTCCACCTGCCAGCTCCTTCATGGGGCGAGGGG